AAGTGCTGGGATTACAGGCGTGAGCCACTGTGCCTGGCTGATTTTTATTCTTTTAGTTAAGGCTGGTTGATATTACCTTGTGTGTATATACCACATGTTGTTTATCCATTGTTGTTGATGGACATGTGGGTGGTTTCACCTTTTGGCTATTGTGAATAAAGCTGCTATGAACACTGTGTACAAATATGTTAGAGACCCTGTTTTCAGTTCTTTTAGGTGTGTACCCCGAAGTGGAATTGCTGGATTTTATGGCAATCCCACGTTTAACTTCTGGAGGAGCTGCTGGAACTGTTTTCCACAGCAGGGGCGCCATGTTACGTCCCTGCCAGCAATGCACGCGCAGTTCAATTTCTCTGCATACTCACCAATATCTGCTGTTTTCCATTAAAAAAAATTATAGCCGGTCGGGTGCAGTGGCTCATGCCTGTAATCCCAGCACTTTGGGAGACCGAGGCAGGTGGATCAACTGAGGTCAGGAGTTCAAGACCAGCCTGGCCAACACAGTGAAACCCCATCTCTACTAAAAATACAAAAATTAGCCTGGTGTGGTACATACCTATAATCCCAGCCACTTGGGAGGCTGAGGCAGGAGAATCGCTTGAACCTGGGAGGTGGAGGTTGTAGTGGGCCGAGATGGCGCCACTGCACTCCAACCTGGGCAAAAAGAACGAGACTTTGTCTCAAAAGAAAAAAAAAAAATACAGCCATTCCAGAAGGTGTGAAGTCATATCTCACTGTGGTTTTGATGCGTATTTTCCTAGTGACATCAGGGAGTTTATGGGAGCACGGGAACACAGACCAGGCCCCAGCAGGCGGACAAACGGTGCAACGCCAGGCTGGCCAGAGGAGATAAGCGCGGCTCCTTGGAGCTTGTGTGCAAGTCACTGTACTGAGGAGCCGGCTACGGCTCGATGAGTCTCAATTAGGAAAGGCCGGGGCTGGTGGAGGAAGGGAGGAGAGCATTCTTCATCCTCATCACATCCTGAGCCTGTGCCCCAGGCTCCCACCACTTCCCTCCCTGGCCACAGAGCTCAGGACAGGGCTGAGGAACCATGTCTCCATCCCCGACCGCCCTCTTCTGTCTTGGTGAGTCCTGAGGGTCAGATCTGGGAAATGCTCCTGGCATCTGGTCCCTTTCTTCTTTCCTCAGGGCTGTGTCTGGGGCGTGTGCCAGCGCAGAGTGGTGAGTCCTTCCCCAGACCCCTTCCCTCCTGCGGGAGGCTGACCCAGCCCTGCTCCTCTTCCAGGACCGCTCCCCAAGCCCTCCCTCCAGGCTCTGCCCAGCTCCCTGGTGCCCCTGGAGAAGCCAGTGACCCTCCGGTGCCAGGGACCTCCGGGCGTGGACCTGTACCGCCTGGAGAAGCTGAGTTCCAGCAGGTACCAGGATCAGGCAGTCCTCTTCATCCCGGCCATGAAGAGAAGTCTGGCTGGACGCTACCGCTGCTCCTACCAGAACGGAAGCCTCTGGTCCCTGCCCAGCGACCAGCTGGAGCTCGTTGCCACGGGTAAAGGAAGGGGGATCGGAGCCTGGGACTGCGCCTTCAACATCAGACTTTCTTTTTCTCCCAGGAGTTTTTGCCAAACCCTCGCTCTCAGCCCAGCCCGGCCCGGCGGTGTCGTCAGGAGGGGACGTAACCCTACAGTGTCAGACTCGGTATGGCTTTGACCAATTTGCTCTGTACAAGGAAGGGGACCCTGCGCCCTACAAGAATCCCGAGAGATGGTACAGGGCTAGTTTTCCCATCATCACGGTGACCGCCGCCCACAGCGGAACCTACCGATGCTACAGCTTCTCCAGCAGGGACCCATACCTGTGGTCAGCCCCCAGCGACCCCCTGGAGCTTGTGGTCACAGGTAGGGGTAGTGCAGACCAAACCTTTCTTCCTGCACAGATTTATCTCATTTTCTGATTTCCCAGGAACCTCTGTGACCCCCAGCCGGTTACCAACAGAACCACCTTCCCCGGTAGCAGGTAGGTTCTGCAGGGTCCATTCTGGTGCACAGGGGGAAGACCTAACATTGTTTTGCTTTCTTAGAATTCTCAGAAGCCACCGCTGAACTGACCGTCTCATTCACAAACGAAGTCTTCACAACTGGTGAGTAACCAGGCATTTCATGCTCAGCAGAACATTTCACACTTAGCCTTTGTTTGGTTCCCAGAGACTTCTAGGAGTATCACCGCCAGTCCAAAGGAGTCAGACTCTCCAGCTGGTGAGTAAGTCATCCTCTCCAGACCCCCTTCCTTCTTCACCTGCTCCTGCCTCTCCTCATTCCTCCAGGTCCTGCCCGCCAGTACTACACCAAGGGCAACCTGGTCCGGATATGCCTCGGGGCTGTGATCCTAATAATCCTGGCGGGGTTTCTGGCAGAGGACTGGCACAGCCGGAGGAAGCGCCTGCGGCACAGGGGCAGGGCTGTGCAGAGGCCGCTTCCGCCCCTCCCGCCCCTCCCGCTGACCCGGAAATCAAACGGGGGTCAGGATGGAGGCCGACAGGATGTTCACAGCCGCGGGTTATGTTCATGACCGCTGAACCCCAGGCACGGTCGTATCCAAGGGAGGGATCATGGCATGGGAGGCGACTCAAAGACTGGCGTGTGTGGAGCGTGGAAGCAGGAGGGCAGAGGCTACAGCTGTGGAAACGAGGCCATGCTGCCTCCTCCTGGTGTTCCATCAGGGAGCCGTTCGGCCAGTGTCTGTCTGTCTGTCTGCCTCTCTGTCTGAGGGCACCCTCCATTTGGGATGGAAGGAATCTGTGGAGACCCCATCCTCCTCCCTGCACACTGTGGATGACATGGTACCCTGGCTGGACCACATACTGGCCTCTTTCTTCAACCTCTCTAATATGGGCTCCAGACGGATCTCTAAGGTTCCCAGCTCTCAGGGTTGACTCTGTTCCATCCTCTGTGCAAAATCCTCCCGTGCTTCCCTTTGGCCCTCTGTGCTCTTGTCTGGTTTTCCCCAGAAACTCTCACCCTCACTCCATCTCCCACTGCGGTCTAACAAATCTCCTTTCGTCTCTCAGAACGGGTCTTGCAGGCAGTTTGGGTATGTCATTCATTTTCCTTAGTGTAAAACTAGCACGTTGCCCGCTTCCCTTCACATTAGAAAACAAGATCAGCCTGTGCAACATGGTGAAACCTCATCTCTACCAACAAAACAAAAAAACACAAAAATTAGCCAGGTGTGGTGGTGCATCCCTATACTCCCAGCAACTCAGGGGGCTGAGGTGGGAGAATGGCTTGAGCCTGGGAGGCAGAGGTTGCAGTGAGCTGAGATCACACCACTGCACTCTAGCTCGGGTGACGAAGCCTGACTTTGTCTCAAAAAATACAGGGATGAATATGTCAATTACCCTGATTTGATCATAGCACGTTGTATACATGTACTGCAATATTGCTGTCCACCCCATAAATATGTACAATTCTGTATACATTTTTAAAATCATAAAAATAAGATAATGCACCGTCTCCACCCCTCTCATATTTACTTTCTGAAGGAAATGTTAGGTCTTCTCAAGGTAAAGTTCTATATTTATTATAGCGTTTAGGCATTTCTTGACCATCTAATGAGTGTAAAACTGTACCACTGGGCCAAGTGCAGTGGATCATGTCTGTAATCCTAGCACTGTGGGAGGCCAAGGCAGGAGGATCGCTTGAGCCCAGGAGTTCAAGACCAGCCTGGGCAACATAGTGAGACCCCATCTCTACTTAAAATAAAGAAGATAAAAATTGTTTTAAAAAAGGAAAAGAATGGCTGGCCACAGTGGCTCAC